CTTTACATTTTCCCATGCCATTCCTAACTACCCTCTTCCTACCCCCCCTTTCCAACCATAAAGTTCTTTTTGATCTTTCCATAAATCTGCTCCTTTTGTCTGTGAGGATCTATTTTACCCACTTTTCTACTTGCTAGTGTACCCTGAATACTGAATGACCTATACCAGTCTGAACCATGGATATGAGTTCAGATAAGACTGATCTGAAATTCTTCCCCACTGTCGAGCCAAATGAAACTTCCCTGCCATGATCAAATCCAGCCAGAATCGGACCGGCCTTGCACAGCTCGGCTAACAGCACTTAAGAACTTGCAATGTCAGGCAGTACAGGAGAAAACTGATCTGTACTCGTGCTCAGGAAGACGCCACACACACACTTCAACCGTTGTCCTAAACTGCCTTCCCTTTCGGCCTCCTCACTTCAAATAATAAGACCATCCAATTAATGGAGGACTCCTTTCGCGTAACTCTCCTTAAAGCGGTAGGCGGTGCGAGAACCGGCTATTCAGAGGTAAACACTGGGCGGGAAGAGAGAGAATCTCAATTCTCACAGTGCCCCAATTCCGCTCCCACGCCCCGACGCTGCGCACGTCACGTCGCGTCACACACGCGGCGCGACCCACAGTGCGGCCCGGCCCCGCCCCACGCCACGCCACGGCCCGCCGGGCCCCGCAGGGAGTTCGAAGGCTTCGAGGCTGCTCCCATACGCACTGGTGGAAGGAGAGGCCGCGCTCCCGGCTGAGCACGGTGTCACGGGTGCTGCAGCCCACTGCGGAGCAACTTCGGGTCATCTTCTTGTTACGTGGGGCCCCACCTTCGGGGTTCCCGCGACAGCATGAATCACGACCACTTTAGCTCCGCCCGTTGACTCTGCGGCTACGACCTTTATTTGTCACGAAAGGCGGGCTTTAGAGGCGCGGGACTTCCACACTTCCTCTCCGAAGGCCCTGCGCCGGTGCCGTAGCCAATGACAGGCCACGTTGTGTCCCAGCAGCCAATCGGAAGGGCCTGAGCCTGAAGACGTGCATTTGACCGCTCCTCCCTCCGCGTTGGAGGCGGAATAGTGGGTTTTGCTGCAACCGGTTTATTTTCCTTCTGTTTTCACCCATTCTGGCACAATCTGGCGCCATCGTCCTTCTTGTGAGGCCAAGCCTGAAAATGCGAAGCAGAGAGGCAGGACCAAAATTGAGGCGAATCCAGGAACCTGCCAATGGGTCTCCGGGTGCGGTCTCTGAAACTGGAGGATATCGGGAGGAAAGGGTATGGAAGAGGGATAAAACACGGTGCCTTAGTGCGTGTCGTGTTCTTGCGCTTTATCTTGTAGCTCTCCGATGCGGAGATAATGGGGAAGCTCTTGGCATGGTTGGCTGTAGGTATGTGATACCGGAGGAGCAGGAGTCAAATAGGATACGCCGACTTTTAATTCAAGGAACCCTTTTCTGAAACACTTTGCCACAATGAAGGAAATAAGGTAAGGTTCTTGGGGCTCCTCAGTAGTAATAGTTCTTTTTCCCCTTTGTGTTTACTTTGTCCAGATTACAGCCGAAGATACATATTAAGGTATTACTTATTCACACCAGTTTTCCATTATAGCTGTTTCTGTATAAAATATTCCCTTTAGCAGGATGAAGTTAAAGGAAGTAGATCGTACAGCCATGCAGGCATGGAGCCCTGCCCAGAATCACCCCATTTACCTAGCAACAGGTAAGTTCAAAGGAGAGAAGATAGTATGAGTTGTGTATAGTTACCATAAATATATTTTCTATAGGAACATCTGCTCAGCAATTGGATGCAACATTTAGTACGAATGCTTCCCTTGAGATATTTGAATTAGACCTCTCTGATCCATCCTTGGATATGAAATCTTGTGCCACATTCTCCTCTTCTCACAGGTATGAGGTTCAGCTTTAAATTCATGTGATTAGAATGAATGATTTTATTCATTTTCTCCTGTAGGTACCACAAGTTGATTTGGGGGCCTTATAAAATGGATTCCAAAGGAGATGTCTCTGGAGTTCTGATTGCAGGTGGTGAAAATGGAAATATTATTCTCTATGATCCTTCTAAAATTATAGCTGGAGACAAGGAAGTTGTGATTGCCCAGAATGACAAGCATACTGGCCCAGTGAGAGCCTTGGATGTGAACATTTTCCAGGTTAAGACTTTAACATTTCATAATTCTTAGACAAGTGCTATTTAGTTATGGTTTCTTCTTGCAGACTAATCTGGTAGCTTCTGGTGCTAATGAATCTGAAATCTACATATGGGATCTAAATAATTTTGCAACCCCAATGACACCAGGAGCCAAAACACAGGTATTTTTATATTGATTTTGATCATTGTAATCAGCAGTTTTTATTAACTGTTTCTTCCTTGTAGCCGCCAGAAGATATCAGCTGCATTGCATGGAACAGACAAGTTCAGCATATTTTAGCATCAGCCAGTCCCAGTGGCCGGGCCACTGTATGGGATCTTAGAAAAAATGAGCCAATCATCAAAGTCAGTGACCATAGTAACAGAGTAAGTATGTGATTGACTTGTGATGAACATGTATTCATAAAATGTGAACCTTAACTATCTTCAGATGCATTGTTCTGGGTTGGCATGGCATCCTGATGTTGCTACTCAGATGGTCCTTGCCTCCGAGGATGACCGGTTACCAGTGATCCAGATGTGGGATCTTCGATTTGCTTCCTCTCCACTTCGTGTCCTGGAAAACCATGCCAGGTATCGTGCTGCTGTTACAAAGAACTTGATTTAAAATTTCCTTGTTCCTTTATGTTTTTTATAGGGGGATTTTGGCAATTGCTTGGAGCATGGCAGATCCTGAATTGTTACTGAGCTGTGGAAAAGATGCTAAGATTCTCTGCTCCAATCCAAACACAGGAGAGGTATGGGCAGGAAATGTGTCTCAACCTTGTAGTGAGTTTTGTTGTTTGTTTTTTGTTGGCCTAGGTGTTATATGAACTTCCCACCAACACACAGTGGTGCTTCGATATTCAGTGGTGTCCCCGAAATCCTGCTGTCTTATCAGCTGCTTCGTTTGATGGGCGTATCAGTGTTTATTCTATCATGGGAGGTAGCACAGATGGTTTAAGACAGAAACAAGTTGACAAGGTAATAGGAAGTGTTAAAGTTTTCTATTATAATCGGATGCTTATGTTATTATTATCTTTTTTAGCTTTCATCATCTTTTGGGAATCTTGATCCCTTTGGCACAGGACAGCCCCTTCCTCCGTTACAAATTCCACAGCAGACTGCTCAGCATAGTATAGTGCTGCCTCTGAAGAAGCCGCCCAAGTGGATTCGAAGGCCTGTTGGTGCTTCTTTTTCAGTAGGTGGATTTTGTTTTTATGGTCCATAGGCAACACTGAGTTTGTTCATTCTCTCTTTTATAGTTTGGAGGCAAACTGGTTACGTTTGAGAATGTCAGAATGCCTTCTCATCAGGGAGCTGAGCAGCAGCAGCAGCAGCACCATGTGTTCATTAGTCAGGTTGTAACAGAAAAGGAGTTCCTCAGCCGATCAGACCAACTTCAGCAGGCTGTGCAGTCACAAGGATTTATCAATTATTGCCAAAAAAAAATTGATGCTTCTCAGACTGAATTTGAGAAAAATGTGTGGTCCTTTTTGAAGGTAAAGTTGCTGTTTAAAGCTATATTATTTCATTTGTTTTAAGAATATGTCTTTTTTTTTAAAGGTAAACTTTGAGGATGATTCTCGTGGAAAATACCTTGAACTTCTAGGATACAGAAAAGAAGATCTAGGAAAGAAGGTAAACTTTTGGGAAAGTTAGATGGCATGCTCATGTAGTAGGTGAGCTGTTATTTTTATTTCAGATTGCTTTGGCCTTGAACAAAGTGGATGGAGCCAATGTGGTAAGAAGGCCTTTAAAAATAGCTACCTTCTAACCTTCCCCTGTAATTGTTTTGTGTACCAAAGGCTCTTAAAGACTCTGACCAAGTAGCACAGAGTGATGGGGAGGAGAGCCCTGCTGCTGAAGAGCAGCTCTTGGGAGAGGTACTTATTTTTTTTTCATATTATATTGGACATGGCTAAATTGTTGCTTTTTTCATCTCTTTAGCACATTAAAGAGGAAAAAGAAGAATCTGAATTTCTACCCTCATCTGGAGGAACATTTAATATCTCTGTCAGTGGGGGTAAGTACTTGTTGGTTTTGATTTCTAATTTTTTTAACTTGGATGTATTATTTTCTTGTTGCAGACATTGATGGTTTAATTACTCAGGCTTTGCTGACGGGCAATTTTGAGAGTGCTGTTGACCTTTGTTTACATGATAACCGCATGGCCGATGCCATTATATTGGCCATAGCAGGTGGACAAGAACTCTTGGCTCGAACCCAGAAAAAATACTTCGCAAAATCCCAAAGCAAAATTACCAGGGTATGTTATTTTAAAAATAAGCAATAACGTATTTTTAATTCTTCCTTTGTTTTCGTTTCTCAAGCTCATCACTGCAGTGGTGATGAAGAACTGGAAAGAGATTGTTGAGTCTTGTGATCTTAAAAATTGGAGAGAGGCTTTAGCTGCAGTATTGACTTATGCAAAGCCGGATGAATTTTCAGCCCTTTGTGGTAAGAGATGTGCTTTATATTTAACTGCATTTATAATCTTATTTTATTTTCCTCTTACTTACAGATCTTTTGGGAACCAGGCTTGAAAATGAAGGAGATAGCCTCCTGCAGACTCAAGCATGTCTCTGCTATATTTGTGCAGGGAATGTAGAGAAATTAGTTGCATGTTGGACTAAAGCTCAAGATGGAAGCCACCCTTTGTCACTTCAGGTAGTATCTTTGAAACAAAAGGCACTTAATTTATTTCTGTTTGTTACTCATTTTTTTCATTTAGGATCTGATTGAGAAAGTTGTCATCCTGCGAAAAGCTGTGCAACTCACTCAAGCCATGGACACTAGTACTGTAGGAGTTCTCTTGGCTGCGAAGATGAGTCAGTATGCCAATTTGTTGGCAGCTCAGGGCAGTATTGCTGCAGCCTTGGCTTTTCTTCCTGACAACACCAACCAGGTAATTAGAATTGACCATTTTTGTAATGTTTGCAACAGTCTGCTGTTTTTCCAATCCTTTTTAGCCAAATATCATGCAGCTTCGTGACAGACTTTGTAGAGCACAAGGAGAGCCTGTAGCAGGACATGAATCACCTAAAATTCCGTACGAGAAACAGCAGCTCCCCAAGGGCAGGCCTGGACCAGTTGCTGGCCACCACCAGATGCCAAGAGTTCAAACTCAACAATATTATCCCCATGTGAGTGATATGGTCCAGATGAAGTAGGAACAATCCGCCTTCTTACCATGTTCTTGTTTCTTAGGGAGAAAATCCTCCACCTCCGGGTTTCATAATGCATGGAAATGTTAATCCAAATGCTGCTGGTCAGCTTCCCACATCTCCAGGTCATATGCACACCCAGGTACCACCTTATCCACAGCCACAGCGTAAGTAGTGTGACCCCAAAGTCCTTTCAGAGATTGAAATTTCTGTTTCTTCTCCTTGGTGTAGCTTATCAACCAGCCCAGCCGTATCCCTTCGGAACAGGGGGGTCAGCAATGTATCGACCTCAGCAGCCTGTTGCTCCTCCTACTTCAAACGCTTACCCTAACACCCCTTACATATCTTCTGCTTCTTCCTATACTGGGCAGTCTCAGCTGTACGCAGCACAGCACCAGGCCTCTTCACCTACCTCCAGCCCTGCTACTTCTTTCCCTCCTCCCCCTTCCTCTGGAGCATCCTTCCAGCATGGCGGACCAGGAGCTCCACCATCATCTTCAGCTTATGCACTGCCTCCTGGAACAACAGGTACACTGCCTGCTGCCAGTGAGCTGCCTGCGTCCCAAAGAACAGGTCTGCGCTTGAAAGGGATTTGGTTTGGCCCCTAAAGGAAAACATTCTCTGTTATCTGTTATAGGTCCTCAGAATGGTTGGAATGACCCTCCAGCTTTGAACAGAGTACCCAAAAAGAAGAAGGTACTAGAAAAAGATGTCCATCCAATGGCCTATCCTGGTGTCTTTTATTTCCATCTTTTAACAGATGCCTGAAAACTTCATGCCTCCTGTTCCCATCACATCACCAATCATGAACCCGTTGGGTGACCCCCAGTCACAAATGCTGCAGCAACAGCCTTCAGCTCCAGTACCACTGTCAAGCCAGTCTTCATTCCCACAGCCACATCTTCCAGGTGGCCAGCCCTTCCATGGCGTACAGCAACCTCTTGGTCAAACAGGCATGCCACCATCTTTTTCAAAGCCCAATATTGAAGGTGCCCCAGGGGCTCCTATTGGAAATACCTTCCAGGTAACAGTAAATTTGTAGAAGTGGAATGGGAATTTCTGATCAGTTTTTGGTGTGTTTCTTCCAGCATGTGCAGTCTTTGCCAACAAAAAAAATTACCAAGAAACCTATTCCAGATGAGCACCTCATTCTAAAGACCACATTTGAGGATCTTATTCAGCGCTGCCTTTCTTCAGCAACAGACCCTGTATGTATTTATTTTTTTAAATCATATTTTGCCAAATATAACATCTATTTTTTCTTTCCTGCAGCAAACCAAGAGGAAGCTAGATGATGCCAGCAAACGTTTGGAGTTTCTGTATGATAAACTTAGGGAACAGACAGTAAGTTTTGGAGGAAAAGGATTTATGATAATTAATTCTTTCTCTTGGTTCACTTTTGTTTCAGCTTTCACCAACAATCACCAGTGGTTTACACAACATTGCAAGGAGCATTGAAACTCGAAACTACTCAGAAGGATTGACCATGCATACCCACATAGTTAGCACCAGCAACTTCAGTGAGACCTCTGCTTTCATGCCAGTTCTCAAAGTTGTTCTCACCCAGGCCAATAAGCTGGGTGTCTAAAAGGACAGCTTCTCTTCCACTCAATATTGCCATTTTTCCAAAGAAACATGTTAAAAAAAAAAATTATAAGACATGGACTAGTCCTCATTAGCATGTTTGCATAGCAACCAGTCAAGAGCATTTACACTATTTCTGCTGATATACTCACCTTAGAACTGCTCAGAACCCTGGTGCTTTATTTTTGTTTTAATCTTTTGTTGCCAGTGATGATTTTCCTATTCTGCAAATAGTGTATTTCCTGGATTACACATAGTATGGTTTCCTGAAGTATTCTGATAAATGTGTTTTTTAAAACCTCAATATACTTTTTAGAAAAGGAGCATCTGGTTATGCATAAAGCAGAGCTAAAACTAAATTTCTTTCATGTCCTCCCTACTTCCTCAGTGTCAATCAGATTAAAGTGTGTAATCCTATTTTATGTGTGTATAGTCTTTTTTGAAACAGCTGCTTAAAATTTAGTTTATTTTTTGTGTCTTAGGATTCCTGAGTAAATAACTACATCTACAAACTGCTACATGGGTTTTAGCAGATATTAATAAAAATGGGATCACTGGCTTTAACTATATAGGAAAAGACTGGACATTTTTGTTCTGTAGA